CATTTCTGAACTTTCTGGAATTTATGCTCTATAAGGTTCAAAGTTTTGCTTCAACTTTTTCTCCAGGTGGATATCCACTTATGGTAAACTTTTTAGTGTACGGATGTGCAGGTTATTCTTTAACTTCAGAGGTAATCATGATATGTTATTTTATTGAGTACTAGCTAAAACTTTCTTTTGTTTTATTTAGGATTTTCATAATCATGAAGAAATGAAAGGTCTGATGGATGAAAATTGCATTTTGAAGGCAGATATTGCTATACTCAGACAGGAAATATGTACAATGAAAAATGACAACTTGGAAAAAGAAAATAAATATCTTAAGGACATTAAAATTGTTAAAGAAACAAATGTTGCCCTTGAAAAGTACATAAAACTCAATGAGGAAATGATAACAGAAACAGCATTCCGGTATCAACAAGAGCTTAATGATCTCAAGGCTGAGAATACAAGGCTCAATGCCGAACTGTTGAAGGAAAAAGAAAGCAAGAAAAGACTGGAAGCTGACATTGAATCTTATCAGTCTAGACTGGCTGCTGCTATAAGTAAACACAGTGAAAGTGTGAAAACAGAAAGAAACCTAAAACTTGCTTTAGAGAGAACACGAGATGTTTCTGTACACGTAGAAAGGAGTTCTGCTATTTCCAAAGTAAAAGATGAGAATGAGTTTCTTACTGAACAACTTTCTGAAACACAAATTAAATTCAATGCCTTAAAAGATAAGTTCCGTAAGATGAGATAGTCTCAGAAAAAAGTCATTGTCTTTAGAAACTGTACAAAACGACCTAAGCCATACACAGCAGCAAACACAGGAAATGAAAGAGATGTATCAAAATGCAGAAGCCAAAGTGAATAATTCCACTGGAAAGTGGAACTGTGTAGAAGAGAGGATATGTCACCTCCAACGTGAAAATGCATGGCTTGTACAGCAACTAGATGACGTTCATCAGAAAGAGGATCATAAAGAGATAGTAACTAATATTCAAAGAGGCTTTATTGAGAGTGGAAAGAAAGATCTCGTGCTAGAAGAGAAAAGTAAGAAGCTAATGAATGAATGTGATCATTTAAAAGAAAGTCTCTTTCAGTATGAGAGAGAGAAAGCAGAAGGAGTAGTAAGTATCAAGGAAGATAAATATTTTCAAACATTTATAAAATCAGTAACAAATATTTTATCAGGTGGTTGTGAGACAACTTCAACAAGAAGTGGCTGACAGTGTAAAAAAATTAACGACGTTAGAGTCTCCACTGGAAGGTATATCACGTTGTCACATTAATTTGGATGAGACATAGGCCTCAAAGAAGAAATTATTTCAAGTGGAAAGTCAAGTATGTATGGAATTTAACATCTCAACAGTTATACTTGACTTACTAATTCTGTACATTTCTGCAGATATAAGAAACTCCTGGAAATGACAATAAATATGTTAAATGTATTTGGAAATGAAGATTTTGATTGCCATGGAGACTTAAAAGCAGATCAACTGAAAATGGATATTCTGATTAAGAAGCTAAAACAGAAGGTAATTTTAAAAAATTATTTTATCTTAAGGTCCATCATCAAGCTATATTATTTTATTCATGCAGTTTGATGATCTTACGGCAGAGAAGGAAGCTTTATCTTCAAAATGTGTCAATTTGGCTAAAGACAATCAAGTTCTTCAACAGGAGTTTTTATCTATGAAAAAAGTACAACAGCAATGTGAGAAACTTGAGGAGGATAAAAAGATGTTGAAAGAAGAAATATTAAATCTTAAGACACATATGGAAAACAATAGGGTAGAACTTAGTAAACTACAAGAATATAAATTGGAGCTAGATGAAAAGGCAATGCAGGCAGTAGAAAAAATAGAAGAAATCCATTTACAGGTTAGTTTTTTAAATCAGGTAAGTTTATCTGTTTTTAAAAGTGTATTCTTTTCCTTTGTTTTAGGAACAAGCACAATATGAAAAACAATTAGAGCAGTTAAACAAGGATAATATGGCTTCACTAAATAAGAAAGAACTCACACTTAAAGATGTGGAATGTAAATTCTCAGAAATGAAAACTGCTTATGAAGAGATTACAACCGAATTAGAAGAATATAAGGAAGCCTTTGCAGCAGCATTGAAAGCTAACAATTCCATGTCAAAAAAATTAACAAAGTAAGTCAAAACATACACTCATAGAAAATGAAATACTAAGCGTGTGTCTTTGCTATCTTTACAGATCAAATAAGAAAATAGCAGTGATCAGCATGAAGCTCCTTATGGAGAAAGAGCAGATGAAATATTTTCTCAGCACTCTTCCTACAAGGCGAGACCCAGAGTCACCTTGTGTTGAAAATCTTACTAGTATAGGACTCAACAGAAAATATATTCCCCAAACACCCATAAGAATTCCTATTTCAAGCCCACAGACTTCAAATAACTGCAAGAACTCCTTGACTGTGGTCAGTTACATGACCATTTCTCTTTTGGGTTTTTAAACATTATTATTATTTTTACTTATTTTAGATGGAGCTGGACTGTGTAGAACAAATAACTAGAGAAACAAAGAGAAGTATGTTGCCAAAATTTATTAATTACATTTAGTAAAGAACATAATTCTTTCTTTTTCTTTCCAGTTGTTGCTGTGTTGAACACTTGCTCCCGTCTACTTACTTCTCTATAATCCACTGGTAAGCCACATCTAATGAAGAGAATGTTTAACTCTAAGCTAATGTTGTATTTTCTCTGCTCCAGCCATGGAATGAGTGATTTTTCTTAGAAGCAGAGGTGGAGCCACTGAGGAAGCACAGGCGAGCCCTCCCCAGCACGTGATCACTGGTCCCCAACAGAACAACCGCTGCCGCATCCATGAGGTACCAAGAAATTAGCAAAGGGCCTTCTGGCTACACTGACTCTGGGCCCTGCTGACCCATGCAGGCTCCCATTGTGGTGGGTTGTGTCACCCCACAATGTTACTGTTGCTGAGCCCCCATCGCCTCTGTGTTGTGGAGCAGTTAGAGACACACTGTGGTGTCTGAGTGGCTCTGCATGAAGGACCGTTTTCTAGGTGAGAGGCACATCTCAACACAGCTGACTGATCAGACTCAGGTGAGTGGGACCTGCTCTCTTCTCTTCCTCCTCTCGCAGCAATTCCATTCTGCATCTTTTCTAGTCACCCCCGTGATTACCCAGGACAACCCCATCAGGCCCTCTCACCCAGGCCCAGTCCAGCTCCATGATAACCAAGACGCAGGTCCAGAGACAACCGCCCTGCATGGTGCCTGCATCTGACCCCCTTGGTGGGTAGTGACCAGCACAACATGGAAGAAGTCAGGGCAGCATGCAGCCAGCTGCCCTGCAGCCCCAGATGGCTCCTAGGCCTTGGGAAGTCATTCTCAAAGGGGAAGCTGGTCATTTTGAGGTCCCTGGAGGGAAGGGTGAATGTGTCATCCCAACAGCCCTGGAAGCCAGCAGCATGCCATACATCTTACCCAACCTGTGTGACAGAGGCCCCCTCCTGGGGCACAAGTCCCATACCTAAAGGGTCCTGTCCCAGTTGAACCTCATCCTGAGCCCTGGGAGGGGAGGAGCACCATGGGCCTCCCTGCAGCAGCCAGGGTTACCACCCAGGGGACTCAGCCTTCTGTGGCCCTGGCCAGACTTAGAATTTGGCCCAAGACAAGACAAGCTCACTCGGAGCAGCTTGTCAGTACCCGGGGCCTGTGCATGCCAAGTAAGTCCAAGCTGGCTCAGAGCAACCAGCCACCTCTGCAAGGGTTTGCCAGGAGCAGGTGGACCAGCCACCAACCTCACCGACTCAAGGAAACAGGGATGGCCAGGTTCCCACACCCCGAGTGACCACCACCTGACAGCTGATGGAGTGGAGGCCTGAGGAAAAGCAGATGGCACTGGGGCCCTACCTCCAGGGCAGAGTAACTGATTTACTGCAAGTGAGGTTGGTGGCTGGTCCACCTGCTCCTGGCACACCCTTGCAGAGGTGGCTGGTTGCTCTTTGAGCCAACTTGGCCTTGCCTGGCATGCACAAGCCTCAGTTCAACAACTGTGCTGCAAATGGAGCCACATAGAGGAAATGAGCAGCAGGCTCAGGAGCAGGGTTTGCGCTGCCTTTGGGGCTCCAATCCATGCATCGGGGCTCCAATCCATGCATCAGGGCTCCTACAGCACTGTGGGCTTCTTGGGTGCCAAGAGGCAGACCACAGGCCCTCTTGAGGAGGATTCTATGTTCAAGTGCAGAAAGGGCCCAGTCTGGTAGATGAACCACACGGCCAGCTTCTGGGTGCAGGCACAGTGCCACATCTTCCATCACTTCCTGATGTGCCACACCAGCACTGAAGAGACAGCCTGGAGACAGGGCAAGAGGAAGGCTGAGAAGGATGAGATGGTGAGTGCCAGATTCTCCCTGGCTCTGAGCCCACCTCCAGGGTGACACTCAAACTTTAGGAGTGGGAGAGCAAGATTGACAGCTTCAAATGCTTCACCAAGAAGATGGACAACAGGGCACTCAGCTTAACTTCACAGCCAATGAGTTGACATGCAAGCAGGTGATGGTGACAGGCTTTAAGAAAGAGCATCAGAAGGCTGCCAGTTCTTCAGCCTCAGCCAGGCCTTGGAGCTGGACCAGCCCATCCACTTCACCACAGATGCCTTCAACACTGTCAGTGAGCTCTTTGCCAATCATCCCAGGCAGAACCTGGACCCAGTCATGGACCTGTTAGTACTGTCTCAGGGACACCAGACCAACATCCTGAACATCATCCACATACACAAGCAAGTTCTTACCAAAGTCGCAGAAGGCAGGCAACATGTGGCAGAAGGGAAGATAGAGATGCAGAGGCTGATGACATCAGAATCACAGGAACAGGAATTCTTTCACCACTTCAGTGGAAATTCACCACTTCCATCCAATTTGAATGAGAGACATGAAATCACAGATGCAGCATTTCTTGCAAAAAGAGATACTATTTTTTCAAAAATCATCCAGGAATTGATAGTGTTGAATTACTAGATATTTGATTGTGGACTGTTTACAGTTCAAGGATACTTTCTACACAGAATAATAACACTAGCAAGGAGCTAGTGCCAGCTATCCGTGGTAGCACAAGGATGGTTTTGTGCTCAACTGAAATCCAGCTGAATACAGAATTGTGTAGGAAACAGTTAATATGTTGACAGAATAGAAACAGTAGCAAACACAAACTAAATCATGCCATGAATGCCTAAACTACCAATGTAACTTTTGGAAGAATGATAATACCACTTTACTGCTTTTTGAAGTATGAATATTTTAGTGTATATGCCGTAGACCACAAACCCTATAAAGAGTCCCAAATAAGTTGGCTGGATAAAGCCTGCTGTGCATGTCTTTATACTCAAAGACTGATGATGCAATTCGAATATGTGTCCCCACCAAATCTCATATTTAATTATATTTCCTAATGTGGAAGGTGGATCCTGGTATAAGGCAATTGATTTATGAAGGCAAATTTCTCATGAATGGTTCAGCACCATCCCCTTGTACCATCCTCACAATCATGAGTGACTTCTCGTGAGATCTGGCTACTGAAAACTCTATGTCACCTCCCTACTCTGCGTGTTTTCCTCTTGCCATGTGAGACAACTCACTCTTTCTTTGCCTTGTGCAAAGATTGAAAGATTTCTGAGGCCTCCCAGAATAAGAAGCCCTGTGCTTCCTGTCCACCCTGCAGAACCATGAGCCAATTAAACCTCTTTTTCAAAATGAATCAAACAGAAAATGGCAAATGACGATTGCAGCATTGCTATAAAGATACCTGAAAATGTGGAGGCAGCTTTGGAACTAGGTAATGGGCAGAGGTTGGAAGAGTTTGGAGGGCTGAAAAGAAGACAATGAGAAAATTTTTGGACTATCTTAGAGACTGGTTAAATGGTTGTGATAAAAATCCTGGCACAAACATGGATAGTGAAGGCCAGGCTGAGGAGGTCTCAGATAGAAATAAGAAGCTTTCTGGAAAAGGTCTTCCTTTTGAATATGGAAAGCTTACACAATGCCTGTACCATCGTTATACGTTAGAAGCTGTGAACTTGCTTTTTATTTCAGAGGCTCATAGGAAAAAGAGACTGTAGCCTTGACTCAGATGAGATTTTGGACTTTCTAAGTTTGAGTTAATGCTGAAATGAGTTAAGA